TGTCCCATTGCCTTTAGAGGTCGCAGCGTAATCGGGAATGCCTGGGGCTCCCTCCCAGAGCGGGTCGCCCCAGCGATCACAACAGCTTCAGATGCGCTGCCAAGCGATTGGTCCAGGCAGCGCCAAGCGCCGACCAGCTCACCCGCACCGCGCCCGCGCCGGCGCGTCACTCCCAGAGACGTCACAACCGGTCGGAGCCCAGCGAGCAGCCGGAGTTGAGCTGGACGCTGAGGGGGGGGCGGGGCCCTGACGCGCGGGGCGGGGAAGGGAGGGGCTTCGGTGGGGCGGGGCCCTGACAGGCCGAGCTCGCGGGCGACTGCCGGCCAGGCAGACGCTGCAGCTAAGCTGCGCGGTGGCTGTGGCAGGTGAGAGCCTCCGGAAGGGAGGCGGCCTCTGGCCCCGACCCTGCTCCGCGATCGCCCACTCGGGCGCCCGGCCGGGCCTGGCAGGGAAGGGCCGCCGCCGCCGCCGCGCGTTTGCGAGGCCTGGCGGGGCCGCGGGGCCCAGGAATGGCGTAAGGGGCCCCCCCAGACTCCGAGACGGCCCGAGCGGGTCGCCGGCTGTGGGACGGCGGCGTGCCCTTCCTTTCCTCCCTCCCAGGTTCGCGCCCGAGCTCTGCTAGCCACCCGTCCGACAACTTCCGGACTCCCAGGTAGGGAGGAGCCCCTGTTAGCACTGCCAGTTACCCCGAACACTTGGCCGTTTTGGAAGGGCCGGGACTCCCTCCCCTGCCTTGTGGGTGCATCTGCTCAAACTCTGTCGGCCCCTCAAGCAGAAATGGTGTGGGATCTGGGCCAAACCCCTCTTGGAGTGACTCAGAGCCGCCAGCCCTACTGGAGGGATGGGGCATGGGGTGGATGGCCCCTAGCCTTTCCCTTCTGAGCTGGTTTGTATCACCCCGGTGGCTTCAGTCCTGGTGCCTTCATCTTAGCTCCTGTACTTTGCCTCTCCCACCCCACTGGTTTTCCTGCCTCCCTCTTCAGAGGTAAGACACATGGCTGGACCAAGGCCTCCAGGGTAAGTGACCCGAACTTCAAGCCAGCAGAGGCCATGTCATCCTAAGCTAGGGATAGGGGAGGCTCGCCGGGATGAGCCTTTGGCTTAACCTAACCTCTGCTCCCTACTTCTGCCTCACCCCAGTCTCAGATGACGGGAGGCCAATGCCAAAGACGGATAGGATCTATAGAGGCAGTCCTCTTCTAGGACTGGGACACAACAGTGCATGAGGCAACTGACAGGGGTGATGTAAAGCTGTTGTGTCTCCATCCTGGTTGCCCCAGTTCTAGCAGGTGATGTGACACTACGGTGGTCGCTGCCCAGATTGAGAAGTGGAAGGGGGTGTTGCTGGCCGCTAGAAACACTCATAATTCCACTGAGTTTGAGGCTCTGGTAGGGGCGCATGTGGGCATGGGAAGGAGCCCTGCACTCTGAGCACAGCCTCTCAGATGTAACGCAGTGGCTCTGGGAGGTCAAAGTCTCAGCCCAGTGGGAGCTCTGACAAAAGGAGGAGAAACCCCCCCAGTAGACATGTGGCTCTGTCTGATCCACTCCTGCCGCCCCTTCTGGCAACTTCCCTGGGGAGGGAGGACCTGCTTCCCAGCAGGACCTTCATCGAGTCACTGTAGGGGCAGGTAGAGTGGGCCAGGGAGCCACAGCTGAATGGCACTCAAGGGCCATCACTAGGCATTGCCTCTCCATTCCTGAGTGTGGGGCAAGGGTCCCTGCTGAGTTTTACTCTTAGCAGTGGGCTTCCAGATCCCCATGCTCCTGGGTTCTTGACTGCCTCCCTCTTCAGAGGTAAGACACATGGCTGGACCAAGGCCTCCAGGGTAAGTGACCCTCACCAGCTGCCTCTCTGTGTCAGCTGCCTCTCTGTGTCCCTTACCTCCTCAGGGACAGCCCTGCCATCAAGGAAGACAGCACAGGACTGGGACCCACCCATGAACCCTTCTCAGGACAACCCAACAGCACCAGTGGGGATGTTCTCCTAAGCCGCAGAGGGCCTGGGCACGCCATCCGTCCTCCAGGAAGAGCCATGGTGTTAATGCAGGACAAGGGCAGCTCTCAGCAGTGGCCTGGTCTGGGGGGCGAGGGTGGTGGCACAGGTCCCTTAAGCATGCTCAGAGCTGCCCTGCTGCTCATCAGCCTGCCATGGGGGGCCCAAGGGACAGCCAGCACCAGCCTCAGCACTGCTGGGGGTCACACCGTGCCACCGACTGGGGGCCGCTACTTGAGCATTGGAGATGGCTCTGTGATGGAGTTTGAGTTTCCTGAGGACAGTGAGGGCATCATCGTGATCTCCAGCCAGTACCCAGGCCAGGCCAACAGGACGGCGCCTGGCCCCATGCTCAGGGTCACCTCCCTGGACACAGAGGTGCTGACCATCAAGAACGTGAGTGCTATAACCTGGGGAGGCGGGGGTGGCTTTGTGGTGAGCATCCACTCAGGCCTGGCTGGGCTGGCCCCACTCCACATCCAGCTCGTGGACGCCCATGAGGCCCCGCCCACACTGATTGAGGAGCGGAGAGACTTCTGCATCAAGGTCTCACCTGCTGAAGACACGCCTGCCACCCTCAGCGCCGACCTGGCCCACTTCTCGGAAAACCCAATCCTCTACCTGCTCCTGCCTCTTATCTTTGTCAACAAGTGTTCGTTTGGGTGCAAAGTGGAACTCGAGGTTCTGAAGGGGCTCATGCAGAGCCCCCAGCCCATGCTGCTGGGCCTCCTGGGCCAGTTTCTGGTCATGCCCTTGTACGCTTTCCTCATGGCCAAGGTCTTCATGCTGCCCAAGGCCCTGGCTCTGGGCCTCATCATCACCTGCTCGTCGCCTGGCGGCGGGGGGAGCTACCTCTTCAGCCTCCTTCTTGGAGGGGACGTCACCCTGGCCATCTCCATGACTTTCCTCTCTACGGTGGCTGCCACTGGCTTCTTGCCTCTGTCTTCGGCCATCTACAGCCGCCTGCTCAGCATCCATGAGACGCTCCACGTGCCCATCTCCAAGATCCTGGGGACCCTGCTGTTCATTGCCATCCCCATAGCCGTGGGCGTGCTGATCAAGTCCAAGCTCCCCAAGTTCTCCCAGCTGCTGCTGCAGGTCGTCAAGCCCTTCAGCTTTGTGCTCCTCCTGGGCGGCCTCTTCCTGGCCTATCGCATGGGGGTCTTCATCCTGGCAGGCATCCGGCTACCCATCGTACTGGTGGGTATCACGGTGCCCCTGGTTGGCCTGTTGGTGGGCTACTGCCTAGCCACGTGTCTGAAGCTGCCAGTGGCCCAGCGGCGGACGGTCAGCATTGAGGTAGGGGTGCAGAACAGCCTGCTGGCCTTGGCCATGCTGCAGCTATCCCTCCGCCGCCTTCAAGCTGACTATGCCTCCCAGGCCCCCTTCATTGTGGCGCTGAGCGGCACCTCCGAGATGCTGGCCTTGGTCATTGGCCACTTCATCTACAGCAGCCTGTTCCCAGTTCCCTGAGGCCTCTGGGTCAAGCTTTCATCAGCCCCAGCCCCCACACTCCACCAAAGTTCTCATGCACTATGCACTCAGAAAAATCCAGGCTTATTTTTTTTACTGATTTTTTATTCTCCAGCTTTCAGTGCCAAAGAGGCCATGCTGAGTTAGGTAGGTGGGCGCTGCCCAGAAAATATATTTCAATAAAAGAGAGAAGCAAGCTTGGGTCCCTTCTACTCTTTGCCCTTTGGG